ACGTTCTTAAAACATATTCTACACTCCCTTCGCTTTCCGCCTTCCTGCCTCCTCAGATCTCGTTTCTTCGGCTACGAATCTCGCGAGAAGTCAAGTTCTCATGAGTTCTCCCAAAATCCACCGCTCTTCCTCTTTCCCTAAGCAGCCTGAGGTGAGTGTTTCTCCTGCGTTGCTCCGAGGGCCCAATCCTCCTGCCATCGCCGCCATCCTGGCTTCGGGGGCGCCGGCCTCCAGGCCCCCGGGAGGAGAACTCCTAGGGCTACTAAATCCTCGCTGGAGGCGGTGGCTTCTTATGCGGGAGGACGTGGCGGAGGGCCTGACTTTGGGAGCCGGGGTCAGTCGGCCTCTGAGGTCCGCAGAGGGACGTGATGGGCGGGAATGGGGACTACCGGGCTCCTCCACTGGTGGGGGCGCCGGCCCGCCGTGGGGTGCGGGCCGCCTGGGGTCCGTGCGGACTCCGGAGGTCCGGTGTCTAGTGGTGAGTGGTGGCCGCAACGAGGAAAAAGTTTTGGGGGAAAGAAAAGTCGGGTGGAGGCGTAACACGTTACTACAAGAGTGTTGCGTACAGGAGGGCTCTTAAAGTGGGTCATAGCCCGAAGGTGTTGAGAGAGACGGCACTCACTACCTGCAGCCCTGACAGCAAAGGGGTTTCTGTAGAGCGGGAGGGAGGAGGTGTAGAGGGTTACGGTTGAGTTGTGCCCTGCGGATGCGTCGAGTCATTTTACGCCTGGAAGATCCAGCATTGGATTGAAACAGGCTGTATTTTCTTCCAAAGGGTTGACTGGATTGGTGAGGCCCGTGTGGCTACTTCTGTGGAAGCAGTGCTGTAGTTACTGGAAGATAAAAGGGAAAGCAAGCCCTTGGTGGGGGAAAGTATGGCTGCGATGATGGCATTTCTTAGGACACCTTTGGATTAATAATGAAAACAACTACTCTCTGAGCAGCTGTTCGAATCATCTGATATTTATACTGAATGAGTTACTGTAAGTACGTATTGACAGAATTACACTGTACTTTCCTCTAGGTGATCTGTGAAAATGGTTCGCTATTCACTTGACCCGGAGAACCCCACGAAATGTAAGTGGACAGGAGGTAGATACCCATTTCCTCCAAAAATTAACCAAAACGTTTTATTTTCTAGCATGCAAATCAAGAGGTTCCAATCTTCGTGTTCACTTTAAGGTATGCGATTCATAGTTGTGATCCAACAGTTCTAGTTAACCAACACTTTATTCTTCATACTTAGAACACTCGTGAAACTGCTCAGGCCATCAAGGGTATGCATATACGAAAAGCCACGAAGTATCTGAAAGATGTCACTTTACAGAAACAGTGTGTACCATTCCGACGTTACAATGGTGGAGTTGGCAGGTGTGCGCAGGTGAGAATTCTTAGTTGCCATTTGAAAAGACAGAAAATGACTCATCATCTCCATTTTCTTTCAGGCCAAGCAATGGGGCTGGACACAAGGTCGGTGGCCCAAAAAGAGTGCTGAATTTTTGCTGCACATGCTTAAAAACGCAGAGAGTAATGCTGAACTTAAGGTACCCAAACCACTAACATCCTGTGCAACTTGCCTGGTTTCATTCTCCTTCCTTTCTTCCCCAGGGTTTAGATGTAGATTCTCTGGTCATTGAGCATATCCAAGTGAACAAAGCACCTAAGATGCGCCGCCGGACCTACAGAGCTCATGGTCGGATTAACCCATACATGAGCTCTCCCTGCCACATTGAGATGATCCTTACGGAAAAGGAACAGATTGTTCCTAAACCAGAAGAGGAGGTTGCCCAGAAGAAAAAGGTAAATAAGTAGTTGCTCGGTTTTGTTTGTGAGAACTAATTTTTTTCTTCACATATATCAACAGTTGAGGAGCTCAAGCTTGGGAAAATGGTGTGCATTCCTTGTATCGTCATTCCAGTTCTGCTCTGGATCTACAAAAAATTCCTGGAGCCATATATATACCCTCTGGTTTCCCCCTTCGTTAGTCGTATATGGCCTAAGAAAGCAATACAAGAATCCAATGATACAAACAAAGGCAAAGTAAACTTTAAGGTAAGAACATTCACATGCCTTGAATAAGAGCAATGATAATTTCTAAAATGTTTTTTCATTTTAGGGTGCAGACATGAATGGATTACCAACAAAAGGACCAACAGAAATCTGTGATAAAAAGAAAGACTAAAGAAATTTTCCTAAAGGACCCCATCATTTAAAAAATGGACCTGATAATATGAAGCATCTTCCTTGTAATTGTCTCTGACCTTTTTATCTGAGACCGGAATTCAGGATAGGAGTCTAGATATTTACCTGATACTAATCAGGAAATATATGATATCCGTATTTAAAATGTAGTTAGTTATATTTAATGACCTCATTCCTAAGTTCCTTTTTCGTTAATGTAGCTTTCATTTCTGTTATTGCTGTTTGAATAATATGATTAAATAGAAGGTTTGTGCCAGTAGACATTATGTTACTAAATCAGCACTTTAAAATCTTTGGTTCTCTAATTCATATGAATTTGCTGTTTGCTCTAATTTCTTTGGGCTCTTCTAATTTGAGTGGAGTACAATTTTGTTGTGAAACAGTCCAGTGAAACTGTGCAGGGAAATGAAGGTAGAATTTTGGGAGGTAATAATGATGTGAAACATAAAGATTTAATAATTACTGTCCAACACAGTGGAGCAGCTTGTCCACAAATATAGTAATTACTATTTATTGCTCTAAGGAAGATTAAAAAAAGATAGGGAAAAGGGGGAAACTTCTTTGAAAAATGAAACATCTGTTACATTAATGTCTAATTATAAAATTTTAATCCTTACTGCATTTCTTCTGTTCCTACAAATGTATTAAACATTCAGTTTAACTGGTAGTTCATTTTCTTTTAAAGTCTATTGAAATATTCAAAAGGGAAATTTTTCACCACGTCAGAAGGCAGAATTTGGATGTTGTGATGGCATCTGTGTAGTGGTGGGACAACAATTACTATTGTTGCGTAACAAGACACTCCAAAATTTAGTGGTTTTCAGCAGCAGTGACTCGACTGGGCAGTTCTTTGCTGTTCTGGGCTCACTCATATGGCTGGCTGGGCCTGGGTCTGGACCTGGGCCGCTATGTGATTTTTATCTTGGGCTTTGAAAATTCAGTGTAGGGACCTATAAATATTCAAAGATGATGAGATGCATCCTTATATATTTTTTGTATTCACTCTGAAGCTGGGAAAGATTAAAAGGAACTCCTGCCCTTGGGTCCCTAATGAAGTCTGGGTCCTAACTCAGGCTCTATTAAGTTCTGTGGCTGGTCAAGTCACTGATTTACCTTGGGCTTTATTTGATATAAATCATGTAAATCAGCAGGTCTCAGCTTTTCTGTCCAAAGCCACCT